ACTGTGGGAGAAATGAAGCACTCTTGCAGGTCTGCAGTAAGATTTGTGTACGTGCAGGAATATTTTATATGTTTATTAAAAAATATAAACTCGGGACGGTGAGGTAAGTATTAGTGGGGCTAGCCTTCAGGACAGAGAAGAGACCAGGTCTCTCTGCTTCATTCACCCCTTCCCTTCTGTCAACAGCCTCTGGCTTTAGTGACCTGACCCCGATACAGGGTAACAGGGGTGCAGCCCGGGCCGGGGGATGAGAGGGTGGGTGAGTTATGTTTAGCTCAGAAGCCGTCCCTCTCTCGGAAGGTTCCCTGACTGAGACTGAATATTCAACTCATAATAGTAACAAGGGCTTTTACCGATGTGCAGAATAACACAAATAACGCTGCAACCCACACTTTGTCTTGACAATTCAGTTCAAACCAAAGCTGCTCACAGCCTCTCGGCCCACCCCGCGGCCTCCTCGTCATTCACTGGGACCTACTGGTTCCCTTTCCCAAGCCTCGCCCCTCTCAGCCCTGCAAGTTGCGTGGTTGTGTTTACAAATTCTGCCACAATTGCAAAGGAAATAGGGGTGGGGGGAGCGGTCGGGGCGGGAGTGGTGGTAGCGCCAATAAAGCACTTGCAACACGTGGAGCGGTGGTTGGGGGGAGGTGTCCAAGAGTCAAGAAGGGGGCGGAGGGACACCCCATGGCCTCATTTCCACCTCCCCATTCTTCCCCACCCCTTCTCATTGCTTGGCACAATGCACAAGTTTACCCCCCGAACTGGATCCTATTAAATAATTCAATGGTAGCGGTGTAATTTTGGTTGGAACCAGCACGGATTCCCAAGTCGTGACTGCAAAAAGTGAGTAATGCGCGCTGGCTGCGTCATGGCTCTAGTCACAGTTCATTCCGAACTGAGAAGGAATCGTGACTTCGCCTGGAGACGTCCCCTACATGGGAGATGGGGGGCGGGGGGGCACCAAATCAGTGGGGACGGGGGTGGGGGGGAAGACCTATCCAATGAAAACCGCTGCCAGGGGGGCATTTGAACTCCGTCGCTTGCTGTCTCGCTGTCCCCTCTCTGCCCCGCGCACCTCGCTCCCCCTCCCGGCCGGCGCTCGCAGTGGCGCGCCTGCTCGCTCTCCCGCTAAGCGACGAGTCTTCAACAAGTTGGAGGAAGGCAGGAACGCAGGGGTTAAGCTCGGAAAGCCGCAATTACCAAGATCGTGACCCTCCCACACAGTACAGTAACTTATATACTTACCTGGAAGAACCCGCTTTGCCGCCGGGCAAACACCCGTGGGGGGCGGGGAGGGGCCGGAGGGAGCGGGCCGGCAGGAGAGGGGCTGCTTCCAGCTGGCTGCAGTGCGGACGGGACCGGCGCGCTCCCGTGGCCCCCAGACCGAGGTAAGGAGCAGGGAGTCGGCGCCCGGGTCGGCGAGTAACCCTGCCTATCTTTTGGCCTTTTCAGGTGGTCAAACCTGTCCTGACACCCAGAGGTCTGCATGAGGGGTGGCCACTGAAGGAGGAGTTCTCAAAGGCCACAGGTGATGAAGAGCTTGGATGAATAAACTTAGAAGTCCCAGGTGAGTACCAAGATGTCAGCCCATGGTTTCTTATCATTTACTTGTTTTTTTTTTATTTCTATAGGAAAATAGCAAAAATTTCATCTCCTGAAGAAATTTGAAGATTTTTTTGGATATTCTTTTAAAGGTGAAACTTTTCTTCTTTAGGTAAGGAAACGTTTTCTATTGTTTATCCATGGAGACTAAACTATTGCTTTTTTCCCTTTCCCAGTTGTCACAGGTAGTACTGATGGAATTGGAAAATCATATGCAGAAGAGGTAGGTGATTTTCAAGATCTTTCCTTTTAATAAGGTGTGATTCAAATCTCCTTTACTGTTTCAGTTAGCAAAGCATGGAATGAAGGTTGTCCTTATCAGCAGATCAAAGGATAAACTTGACCAGGTTTCCAGTGAAATAAGTAAGTTCTCACATCAAACAAAAGGAATACATTCTCTCCCCGTTTGTGTTTTCTTTTTCCCTAGAAGAAAAATTCAAAGTGGAGACAAGAACCATTGCTGTTGACTTTGCATCAGAAGATATTTATGATAAAATTAAAACAGGCTTGGCTGGTCTTGAAATCGGCATCTTAGGTTTGTATTTTTGCCACATTTATAGGTTCTTCGTTACTCAGCTAATCATCTTGTTCTATTTCAGTGAACAACGTGGGAATGTCGTATGAGTATCCTGAATACTTTTTGGATGTTCCTGACTTGGACAATGTAAGTCTTTCTTTGTGTATTATGGTAACAAAGTGTATATAAAATTCTCAATATTTTTTTGCAGGTGATCAAGAAAATGATAAATATTAATATTCTTTCTGTTTGTAAGGTAAGCATCCTTGTTATAAAGATGTCATCCTTCCATCATGAATGTTTTGCTTTCTCTCTTGCAGATGACACAATTGGTACTGCCTGGCATGGTGGAAAGGTGAGTCACAAGCTCACATACAAACACTGTGGACTCCTTTTACACGGTACATTTTCCTTTTTAGATCCAAAGGGGCTATTCTGAACATTTCATCTGGCAGTGGCATGCTCCCTGTCCCACTCTTGACCATCTATTCTGCAACCAAGGTAAAAAATATTTTCTTAAATCATGTCAATATGTGTTTTCTTCTCACTCCCACTCCCCTCCCAGACTTTTGTAGATTTCTTCTCTCAGTGCCTCCATGAGGAGTATAGGAGCAAGGGCGTCTTTGTGCAGGTGAGTGGAGTTTGTTTCACTTAAGTATCCCTCATGTTTTCTGGGGTGGGTGTTCCCTTTCTAGAGTGTCCTGCCATACTTCGTAGCTACAAAACTGGCTAAAATCCGGAAGCCAACTTTGGATAAGCCCTCTCCGGAGACGTTTGTGAAGTCTGCAATTAAAACAGTCGGCCTGCAATCCCGAACCAATGGATACCTGATCCATGCTCTTATGGTAGGTAGATTTTTTGAATCACAAATCAATACAATTACATATCTCTCTCATTCTGTTTCCCTAGGGCTCGATAATCTCAAACCTGCCTTCTTGGATTTATTTGAAAATAGTCATGAATATGAACAAGTCTACACGGGCTCACTATCTGAAGAAAACCAAGAAGAACTAAGCATTGATAACTGCATTGTAACTTGGCCAGATGCTCCAGCATATGCACGTTCACTGCAAAGCACCCTACTGGTTTTGAAAATCTGACCTTGTCATTTCAATAGTTATTAACATGACTAAATATTATCTTAATTAAGAGGAAAATAGAAGTTGCTTTTAGGGGTTTCTGACATATATTCTGGATACTATCCGAGGTAATTTTGAAGTTTAATATAAATGCTCATATCAAATGAATATAGAACTAATATTGTCGGGAACACCTAATAGAAAGGAATACTATTATAGCAAATCACAGAATGATAGACTCAAGCATAAAACTTGGCAGTTTTATCTGCTTCAAAATGCCATTGATCATTATTCCTGTATTTTCTCTGAAACTGATTATAAAAACCAATGTCCAGCTACTCTTTTGTTTTTGACACTTGAAGAAATGGAGATCGATTTGATTTGTTTATAAGCAGACACACTGCAATTTACAAAGATCTCTTTACGGTTTTATAAAATTATCTTCCAGTTTGTACATTTATATGGAATTGTTCTTTATCAAGGGTAGCTAATGACATGAAAATAATTGTGAAATATGGAATTATTTCTGACACATGAAGCCCACTAAACTATGCTTTCTTATAATGCATATTTCTTCTCAGTTTAAATGTATGTAAATATCGAAGCTATATGGTATGATTTATAAAGATAAATGGGCCAAAGTGTACATTGAGACTGGCAGCCATCTATGGTACCACTGAAACCCTGACCCAGAAAAGTGGCTTGCTTGGACACCCAGCTGCCTTTGTTTCTGCATTAAACCAATATTGATCACACATATGACACAGGCTAGTCCTATAAAAGTAATGACTTCATAGAAATGGCATTATAATTTTTAAGTTGATACTCTACAGGTAGCTATTGATATAATTAGTTTTAATAAAACATGCTGCAACCATGGTATACAACAAAAATACATTTCTTTGGTGATTGAAATTAAGGCCGTATTTACAATGACTTAATATAAGACTGACTTTTATCCTGCTTCATAACTTGTATGGAGAACTCACCAAGAAAGAATTCAATACTGTGAAATATGCAGCAAGAAGATTGGTCTTTACCTAGGCTGTGTTTCCTAAGCTCTGAGTTTTCAGCACCAGTAGATTTGTATTAAAAGAAAAAAAAATGGGGCCTTAGCTTCTGGCTTTTAATTTTGCCAGCTAAGGACATAAAACAAAAATAAACAAACAAAAACAAATAGCCATCTGCTATCAGCATCATTATGTAAAAGAAAATATATTTTAGCCCCTAAAATTAGGAAGAATGTAATCTCAGAATAAAGGTTGTCATTTAAGTTGAATAAATATATAGCTTTATGAAAAACACATTGTTTGCCCTTTTTTCCTCTCATTTCA